CACAGGTGTTCGAGTCTTTGAATGCAAGGAATTTTTAGCTTATCTGTGGTGGCAGATATCACAAAAATCATGCAAGGACCTTTTTTCTTTTCTTTTCTTTTCTTTTTTTTGCTAATCAGCTATCATTAGTGTTAGTGTATTTTACATATTGCCCAAGACAATTCTTCTTCCAATGTGGCCCAGGGAGCCAAAAAGTTGAACCCCCATTATTTGAAGACAATCAGCACAAAACAACTATAAAAAAGCGGGTCAGAGAGCAAGCTGATGGAATGGTTAATGTTGAATGTGCTGCAACCTTGGCTTATTTTCATTTCTCCCTTCTTCCCTGATACATTTTTAAAGGTTTATAGGAGTGGTTTCACTAGCCTCGGAAATTTCCACCCGTGGCTTCTCCAGCAGATTCTCACCCTAAAGGTTGGAGAGCAGAGGATCTCGCTGGGCAACTCCAGAGAAAACCAGAAAATTTTGGTGCCACCCTTGTCCACTTGATTCTGGGCAGCCCAACATCATTCTTCTGTCTTCCCTATTGTGGCCCTATCTGGAGGCTTTTTTCTCTTCTCCCTGAAGGGGCATACAGAAATTCACAGAACTGACTCTAACTGTTCAGGCCACAGTCAGTTGAAGATCAATAAGGTAATTAGTTTCCAGCTATGCGTGGCCATACTTTGGGTGTCAGTAACACTATGGAATGATCATTCCATTTGGATTTGTAATCTCTGGGAACATCAGAAATATGGCCCATGGGAACATGCTGAGCTTCAAGAGTCTGAAATAATGTCTCAAAACTTTGGTGATCGTTGCTGGACACGTCCAGAGATGTAGCTACTTCCCCATCCCAGAGCCTGAGAATGAGGGTTATTCAAGACAGCGTGGCTGCAAGGGAAAGCTCTTCACTGTGTGGAGGTGTGAGAGCTATGTGACCCTTACCCAGAATTCTCTGCTGAGTGGCAGCAGTGCTTATCCAATGAAAGCACAGAAAGATGGGAGATTCCAGGTTTAGGGGTGAAGATGGTCAGGACTTCCTGTCTCACTTTGTGGCGGTCATTTTGGCTGCCTTGCAGCTGTTTTACCTGTTCAGAAACTACAGAGGGCTGGGTCAGGTCTGAGGGAAAAGGAGGCGAAGGCAACAGGAAGCCTTGTCCCTACTGCACAGAGGTAAGACTGAGGCTCTGACGCTAGGCTAGGGTGCCACCCATTGTGATCTCGTGTCAGTGCTGGGCTGGAGGCTGCCATGTGGCTGTCCCCATCCTAGTCACCGCAGTTTCTGGAGCCATTCACCCACAGGCTCGCATCACGGTGGCTTCAAGTTGGTGGTGCGTCCCTTGGGCCCTCACCCGCCGGACTCCTACTTTCAAATCTTAAGCCCCACATTGTGGGAACCTGTTCAGGTCACTTCAGTCTAGGCCCTGGTGTTTAGGCTGGGGGAAGCGGGAGAGCTCATGGGTGATGAAGCCGTTTCTGAAAGCCAGTGTGGTGAGTCACAGAAGATTGTTACAGACTGAGGGATCAGCATGTGCAAAGGTTTGGAGGCACAACTGGGCTGGCCTGGGGGCTGTGTGTACACAGAGTAGAGTGTGAAGAGAAGTCACACCTGCAGTGACAAGGTGTTGTACCTTCATTTGTCACAGAACCAAACTGGGCCCATTTGCCCATATACAAAGGAAAGTCAAACACCAGAAACCCAAACACCAAAGCATTGGGTTTTTGCAGCAATAAAGGTTTACTAAGAGTCAAGGAGGCAGGAGGCCAGTCTGTCTCCTTGTACCAGCTTGGCCGCCATAGATTTGAGGGAGAGATTTTGAGGGTGGGGTTTTGGGCTGGACAGTGATTGGCTGGAAGACAAAGCGGTTTGGAGAGTCCCTTGGGCAAGGACTGTTGCCCCTACATGCTGCTTTATGGGTCATATGTTCAGGAAATGGTGTTAGCATGATCTGGAGGTGTTTTCAGCCCTCTAACATCAAAAGGTCACTCATCTGATAAGTCTATTCTGTGCAGACTCCAGTCAGCCATATTGGTCCCAAGCAGTCTCAGCTCATCAGCCAACTTTGTTGCAAACAGAGGGGACTGTGGGAAACTATTTACTTTTCTACTGTTCTGCAAAACAAGTTCAGGAAATTTTGCTAGTTAACAAATTCTCTACCCCTGGGGCACGGTTTCACTTTCTGATGGTGCTTGGAGCCATGCAGGGTTGTGAACTGAGGAGGAACACAGTCTGAGTTAAGGTTTTAAAGTTTCCCAAAAGCTGCTTGGAGGAAGAAGACTGGATGAGGTGCAAGTTGGACAGTGAGGTACAGGGAGATTGAGTACTTGTTCAAAGTTACAAAGCAGGTAAAAGGCATTATTGAGGACTGAAATATAGAGATTGTACAGTCAGTCCAAGGTCACCTGTTTCCACCACTGGGCAGATGTTCAAGAGAGGCCTAAGCCCATGGAGTCCTCCCATAGTTGCCTGCTTCTCAAGGTCTACCTCTTCCCACAGGTTCCTGTGGCCACAAAAGTGCTTATGGATCATACACAGGTGAGTGAGCCCTCACTGGTCCCAACCTTCCACTTCATGGTTTCATCTGTCCCTATCATAACAGAGTAATGTGACCTTTGAGGAAGTGGCCATGCACTTCTCCTGGAGGGAATGGAGTCTCCTTGATGATGTTCCGAAACTCCTATACTGCAGTGTGATGCTGAGAACTTTTCACTGATGGCCTCAATGGGTGAGACCCTCACACCCACCCAGATACTTTAGCAAATATTGCTGTCCTATTTCTCCATGATCAGGGTATCTTCTTCCAAAATTGGAACTGAGCTACCTGATGGAAAATGAGCAAGATTATTGTGTGGTGAAGAGAGGCCTCTCATAAAGTTCCTGTCCAGGTAGGTGACCAAGAGCTGGGCAGGTGGGAGTCATGCATTTGAGTGATGTTTTATATTTTGACAGATATCCCAAATGACCCAGCAAAAGGGACATTTCGTTTGCCCCCTCACAGCCATTGTATGTGAGTGTCTTGTGATGATGATGATGATGATGATGATGATGATGATGATGATGATGATGATAAAAATAGCCGTAATGCATTTCATGAGTACTGACTTTGTGCCAGGTCCTGTGCAAAGCTCTATTACTTCCCATGAGGTATGTGGTGTTATTTTACCTATTTTATTCACTCATATTAAATAATTATCTTCATTTTCCTTAGGAATCTCCATCTCAAGGCTCAGAGAGATGAACTGCTGGCGCAGGGATACACAGGGAGGAAAGTCAAGGCGTGAGTTGCCTGGTAGAGACATTTGAGAGTGGGTCATTGCCTCAGATAATTTCCACGGAACTCTGTGTGCCTCTCCTTTAAGAAGAGGTGAAGCCAATCCCTTTCTTGGGAGCCTTGAGAAGCCGCCTCACCGAGAACAGAAAGTGCGCTCCAGGTACCACCCGGATTCCGTCAAACTACATTACCCAGCCACCTGTCACCTCTGTTTGACTTCCCAGGCATTAGTATCATTTGAAGACGTGGTTGTGACCTTCACTGGAGAGGAATGGGGGCACCTGGACCTGGCCCAGAGGACCCTGTACCAGGAGGTGATGCTGGAGACCTGCAGGCTCCTGGTCTCACTGGGTAAGACCTCATTACCCTCCCATGTAGGGGACACACCATACTCCATTTGTTTCTCCATGCACAGGGCATCCTGTTCCCAAACCAGAGCTGATCTATCTACTGGAACATGGACAGGAACTGTGGACAGTGAAGAGAGGCCTCTCCCAAAGCACCTGCGCAGGTTGGTGACTGAGAGTCTGGCAGCGGGTATCAGTTCAGTTTTTTTTATATTGGATTTCCTTCAGGTGAAAAAGCAAAACCCAAGATTACAGAGCCTACTGCTTCTCAGCTGGCCTTCTCTGAGGAATCCTCTTTCCAGGAACTTCTGGCACAGAGATCCTCAAGAGATTCCAGGTTGGGGCAAGCTAGAGATGAGGAAAAGCTAATAAAAATTCAGGAAGGGAACTTGAGGCCAGGAACAAACCCCCACAAAGAGATATGCCCTGAGAAGTTGAGTTATAAACATGATGATTTGGAGCCAGATGATAGTCTGGGCTTAAGGGTTTTACAGGAACGAGTCACTCCACAAGATGCTCTCCATGAGTGTGACTCTCAAGGACCAGGAAAAGACCCCATGACTGATGCAAGGAATAACCCTTACACATGCACGGAATGTGGGAAAGGGTTTAGCAAGAAGTGGGCCCTTGTTCGGCATCAACAGATTCATGCTGGAGTGAAGCCCTATGAGTGCAATGAGTGTGGGAAAGCCTGTCGTTATATGGCTGATGTCATTCGACATATGAGGCTTCATACTGGGGAAAAACCATACAAGTGTATTGAGTGTGGGAAAGCCTTCAAACGCAGGTTTCACCTCACGGAGCACCAGCGTATTCACACCGGAGATAAGCCCTATGAGTGCAAAGAATGTGGCAAAGCATTCACCCACCGCTCTTCTTTTATCCAGCATAATATGACTCACACTCGAGAAAAACCCTTTTTATGCAAAGAATGTGGGAAAGCTTTTTACTACAGCTCCTCATTTGCTCAACATATGAGGATTCATACTGGAAAGAAACTCTATGAGTGCGGTGAATGTGGAAAGGCCTTCACGCACCGCTCCACATTTATCCAGCACAATGTGACCCACACAGGAGAAAAACCATTTTTATGTAAAGAATGTGGAAAAACCTTTTGCCTCAACTCATCCTTCACTCAGCACATGAGGATTCACACTGGAGAGAAACCCTATGAGTGCGGTGAATGTGGAAAGGCCTTTACTCATCGCTCCACTTTCATCCGACATAAGAGGACCCATACCGGAGAGAAGCCCTTTGAGTGCAAAGAATGTGGGAAGGCCTTTTGTGACAGCTCTTCCTTAATTCAACATATGAGGATTCACACTGGTGAGAAGCCTTATGAGTGCAGTGAATGTGGAAAGGCTTTTACACACCACTCTGTTTTTATTCGACATAATAGGACCCACAGTGGACAAAAACCCTTGGAGTGCAAAGAATGTGCAAAAGCCTTTTACTATAGCTCTTCCTTCACTCGACACATGAGGATTCACACTGGAGAGAAGCCCTATGTTTGTAGAGAATGTGGAAAGGCTTTTACCCAACCTGCAAATTTTGTTCGGCATAATAGGATCCACACTGGAGAAAAACCTTTTGAATGCAAAGAATGTGAGAAAGCCTTCTGTGACAACTTTGCTTTAACTCAGCACATGAGAACTCACACTGGAGAGAAACCCTTTGAATGCAATGAATGTGGAAAGACCTTCAGCCACAGTTCATCGTTCACTCACCATCGAAAGATTCATACCAGAGTTTAAAAGATACAGGAAGGCCTATTACAAGTGTGTTTGTCTTTAGTGAACTCATAGTGGTGACATACCTTTCCTTTTGAGTATAACTATTGAGGGAAATATTTTGGCCAGAGAGATGTCTTAGTATCTGATAATTTATACTAACTAGAAACAGAATTGTCCCTGTGAAATCTTTTTATGGCAGGTAATCACTTGTCATCCAAAGAATTATATTAAAGATTCACCCAGTTTAGAGCCTTACACTGTACCTGAGAATAATCGAGGGGAGAGACCTGGTGGTTAACATGCATTTAGGTAAAATGTCAGGAACAACTTTCCTCTTATTAATACTATAAATCCATCTCAAGCATATTTTAAAATAATGAGAGATGGAGGAAACAATCTAGAAGATAAAAGAAAAAGATGTGCATAACTTGTTTTCAGTTTCCCTGTTTATGACAGTTTGTCATTTGGCGGGTTGGGGGATGGAGCAGGGAATAAGACATTGAAAAAGTCTCATCCCCTTTGTGTGTTTTACATATATATATCTCTAAGTCCAGAGCCAGGAGAGTTGGACCATTGAGGGCAGCTCTGCCAACATTTAGTAAAAGTATTCATTGTTCCAAAACTGTCATCTCTACCCTTGAGGGAGTGTGTCTTTGTGAGAAATATAAAGGCTTGAGTCATGAAATACTTAACACATGTGCACATGTACACATGTACATTTATATGCAGTGAATTGTTACTCGTGGTAGTTAGGTTCTGTGAATTTTCTGTGCACACTGAATTAGTGAATGCTGAATGATTGTTGCTAGGGGAAATACAGCGTTAGCTTCTGTGAGCCTCTGATCCAAACATTTTTATCAACCAGTCAACACATAACCTTCTTCTATGGGTATTTGTTTGTTTGTTTGTTTAAAGACACTTTATCAGTGTTTCTTGAATAATTATAATTATTCTTTATAATAAAAATATTTTAATTATAGCATGTTTGTGTAATGTACTCAGTATATTATTGTA